GGTGATAAAGAGCTATAGCATCTTAAAAAGTGTATGCAGTGAGGTGTTGGCAGTGGGGATGGAAAGAAATCGGTGTCTGCCTGGATATGGAACAAGAGAAAGGAGGCCAGCAGCACTATAAGGTTTCATGCAGGAGGGAAAGGAGAATGATGATACTCTGGAGAGAATCAAATAGGAAAATTCAGAGAGTGCAGTTCAGTGAGCAAAGAAGTTCAGTGAAGTTTAAGCTATGTGGGACTTGGTGATAGGAACATATTTGAGTGCAGATTTAGAAATCTATGTCAAAAGCTCAGGGGAGACATCAGTACTGGAAGCGTTGGTCTGGGAATCATCCACGTGAGGAAATGTAGACGCAAAGGTAGGAGATAAAGTGGAGGAAGGGGAACTAGTGAGGATGGAGGGTGTGAGAAGCAGCCCAAGAGACAGAAGGTTAGGAGAGTAGAGTATTTCAGAAGTCAAGGAGGAGGCAAGTTTTAAGGATGAGGAAGTACAAAAAATGGTAAATACTAAAGAGATTGCCTATTGAGAAAAGGCCAGCAATATGGTCACTCATGATCTACAAGAAAGTCTCAATAGGAAAGAGGGGAGGAATAAATCGGTGGTGATGGTTATAAAAAGATGATGAAAGCAGACAGTGAGACCACCCTTTTGAGAAATATAGGGGCGAGAACCACCACTATTAATACGTTGAAGGGGAGCTAGATCAAAAGACGATTTGCTTCCCCTTTCAGGACTTCATCAGAACTCTTGGCAGAAAAACTGACTGAAACATAGGAATAAGGTTTTGAGGAAGCAGGAGAGGTTGGGATAAAAAACAAAAATCTTGAGGAACTAATCTTGGCACTAAAGAATGGCAGTCAGGAGAGGTAAGAGAGGAGGTGTGAGGAATCATGGATTTTTTAAGTAGAAAGGCGAGGCAGTTCTTCAGACAACCTTGTTTTTCTCATCAATGGAAGGGAATTAGCTGCAGCATGTGTGAGGGATTTGATGCTTAATAAACTGAGAAAGGAAAGGTAGAGGTGGCCAGGCGCGGTGGCTCACGCCTGTAATCCCAGCGCTTTGGGAGGCCGAGGCGGGTGGATCACCTGAGGTCAGGAGTTCGAGAGGAGCCTGCCCAACATGGTGAAATCCAGTCTCTACTAAAAATACAAAAAATTAGCCAGGTGTGGTGGTGCATGCCTGTAATTCCAGCTACCTGGGAGGCTGAGGCAGGAGAATCGCTTGAACCCTGGAGGTGGAGGTTGCAGTGTGCCGAGATCCTGCCATTGCATTCCGGCCTAGGCAACAAGAGCAAAACTCAATCTCAAAAAAAGAAAAAAAAAAAAAGGGAAAGGTAGAGGTAGCCCGAATATAATCTTAGATATGGCATCATAAGGTTGTGTTCAAGTTCCAGATATGTTAACTTGGGCTGGCCATCCAAGACCTGGCAAGACCTCTTTGAGGCCATTTCCTTACAATATTGTTAAAGGTTAAATGAGATACTGCTAAATGAGATATTGCACGTGTAAATTATGAAGTACTTCTGAAACAAGAGAAGCTTGAAACTACTACCACAAGAAATGTGATACAGTATGAACAAGAGATGAAGTAAAGCACAGCCAAGCAGCAGGGAGGGTAAAGGTGAAGTTCAAAGCAAGAATATATAGCAAACCCAAGTCCACACAGTTTTTGTGACTTCCTCCAGCCTACTGGAGAGGCGAATGCCGATTTTGAGAGTAGATGCAAGAAGGACAAGAGGCTGAAAAAAATCTAGGTAAGGACTATTTAAAAATCTTTGGAGATATGCTTAACATTTGGAAATTACTTGCACATTTTATATAAAGGTGGCATTTGACTCATTGGCGTGTTATATTTTGGAAATGGCCAAACATTTCATTTTTATATTTTATAATGGTTTTTTTTTTTTTTTTCATATTTTGGGGTTAACTTTTTTTCAGATTCCATACTTTTAAAAGCTTAGGCTCCAGACACTATGCCTATAGCATGAAACAGATAATGAAGGAATCAAGTGAAACAGTCGCCCACTGGGTACAAATTAAGTAGGGAAGGTCATGAACAAAGAAAGCAGTGAGGGCCCAGTAGACAAGCTGACGCAACTGGAGATAACAACAGGTGGAGGGGAAAGGAGCAGCTGTTTCCATTTTTGGAATTTTGGAGAATCAGGAGACGCCTGGTAAGGCCAGAGAAGGTGGCCGTGTAATTATAAAGTTAAAGGGGTCGGACGTGTTCATCTTCCCAATTAGTTTTAAGCCCACAAAGGGCTTGTCCCTCATTGCCACCGTCCATTGTCTCACTGTGACCAGGCAGGAGCCCTCCGTGATTGACTGATAAAAACAGCGGGTCCAACTCGCTCAGCTCGTTTCTGTTACACAGGACTGTGGAATCCCGGGTGACATTCAACTCCTTAGGTCATCTGCACTCCCCCCGGACCGGAAAACAAAGCCTTCCCGAGCCCGACAAGGAGGGTGGCGCTCCCTGGCCCGGCCGAAGTAAGCCCTCCATTCGACACCTCGGCTCCACGGTCTCCCGAACCGGTCCCCGTAACGCGAGCCTGAGATGCCCTCACCCCCGAAAAATACCCAAAGTCGGGGAGCCGCGGGAGTGCTTGTACCCAGCACGCTAGGCCTGAGGGACCTGTGAGCTACAGTAAGCGCCTGAGGACAGAGGGGAGCCTCGCAGCCTCAAACCCGCGTGGAGGAGAAACGTCTGGCGCCCCCGAGCGGCCGAGACCTCGGGAGCCCGAAAAACGTCTCCCACTCCCAGCGCAGAGCCAACTGACAGTGCCATCCACCAATGGGAGAACCCAGTCTGCGTTCGTGGGACGAGTCCGAGGGCAGAAAGAAGGCCGTCCCGGCGCCAAATCAGCGTGGCTTTTTAAGAGGTCCTGAGGCCTCTCTGGTCACCACAGAGAGAGGGACAGTCCCTGTGAAACGGTGACGCTGACTACACTATGCCGCTCGCTCCGAGCCTTGGCCTTTTCCTCCCGCCGCACTCTAAGCCCTTCGGCCGCCCCGCCCACGGCCTTGTCAGGTCCCGCCCCCCGCGTGAGTGGACTGGCGAAGATGTGGAATTTCCATCGGCATCCTTTGTCCTGTATGTGATGCTCAGGTGGACCTGCCCATGGGTGGAGTGAAGGCTTTAACCATAGACCACCTGGCCGTGAATGATGTGATGCTGGAGAGCCTACGTGGGGAAGGCCAGGGCCTGGTGTGTGACCTGTGCAACGACAGGGAAGTAGAGAAGAGGTGTCAGACCTGCAAAGCCAACCTCTGCCACTTCTGCTGCCAGGCTCATAGGTAAAGATGGGACACTCCATCAGGTGTAGCTTTATTTCCTGTTACTGATTCTGTTTGCCCCTAGGCGGCAGAAGAAAACGACTTACCACACCATGGTGGACCTAAAAGACTTGAAAGGCTACAGCCGGATTGGGAAGCCCATCCTGTGTCCTGTTCACCCTGCAGAGGAACTGAGGCTGTTCTGTGAGTTCTGTGACCGGCCCGTGTGCCAGGATTGTGTGGTGGGGGAGCATCGGGAACACCCCTGTGACTTCACCAGCAATGTCATCCACAAGCATGGGGACTCTGTGTGGGAGCTCCTCAAAGGTACTCAGCCCCACGTGGAGGCCCTGGAGGAAGCCCTGGCTCAGATCCACATAATAAACAGTGCCCTCCAGAAGCGAGTGGAGGCAGTGGCAGCTGATGTCCGGACATTCTCGGAGGGCTACATTAAGGCCATTGAGGAGCATCGGGACAAGCTGCTGAAGCAGCTGGAAGACATACGGGCCCAGAAGGAAAATTCCCTGCAGCTGCAGAAGGCCCAGCTGGAACAGTTACTGGCAGACATGCGGACTGGAGTGGAGTTCACCGAGCACTTGCTGACCAGCGGCTCAGACTTGGAGATCCTCATCACCAAGAGGGTGGTGGTAGAACGGCTCAGGAAGCTGAACAAAGTTCAATATAGCACCCGTCCTGGAGTAAATGATAAGATACGCTTCTGTCCTCAGGAGAAAGCAGGCCAGTGCCGTGGCTATGAAATTTATGGTACGATTAATACCAAAGAGGTTGATCCAGCCAAATGTGTCCTACAAGGAGAAGGTAGGAAGGCATTTCCCATTGACATTGAGAGGCGAGGTGAGGACCGAGTGTTTATCTTTTTCAGACCTCCACAGAGCCCGGGAGAAACAGACGGCCTCTTTCACCCTGCTTTGTAAGGATGCCGCAGGAGAAATCATGGGCAGGGGAGGAGACAACGTTCAAGTTGCCGTTGTCCCTAAAGATAAGAAAGACAGGTTTGTATGACACAATTAGGTGTCATGGATAATGAGTGGTGTTTTGACTCTTATCTCCATTCAGCCCAGTCAGAACAATGGTCCAGGATAACAAGGATGGGACATACTACATTTCCTACACCCCCAAGGAACCTGGCGTCTATACTGTGTGGGTCTGCATCAAAGAACAGCATGTGCAGGTAAGACTGGTGCACGTGCTTCCCTGAGCTCCGCTGTTCATTGCTTTTGGTCTGAACACTGCAGGGCTCGCCATTCACTGTGATGGTGAGGAGAAAGCACCGCCCACACTCAGGCGTGTTTCACTGCTGCACCTTCTGCTCCAGCGGGGGCCAGAAAACCGCTCGCTGCGCCTGTGGAGGCACCATGCCAGGTAAGGAGAAAGCACTACCCTCTGGGCCTTTCGATTTTTGTCCTTTCCTCTTTGTCCCATGTAGGTGGGTACCTAGGCTGTGGCCATGGACACAAAGGCCACCCAGGTCATCCCCACTGGTCATGCTGTGGAAAATTTAATGAGAAATCTGAATGCACATGGACAGGTGGGCAGAGCGCACCGAGGAGTCTACTTAGGACTGTGGCTCTCTGATGGGTTTGTGCTCAGCCTTTTAAAGCTGCAGGCAGCACCACTTGAGATTTCCAGAGGACCCAGACCTTCGTTCATTCTAAAGAGACTGATAGAATTAAAAACAAAGTGCCTTATCTTGCACTGGAGTTCAAGTGCTCTTTTGTTAGTTATTCACTGATTGTACTTGTGGATGGTTGAGCACAAAAAACCACCTCTACATTTCTCTTAAAGGTAGGTTGGCAACGTTCTTTTTCTACCACAGGATACTCCTTTTCATTTTGTACAGTATGGAGGTATCTATTCCATTGGCACTGAAGGGTCTAGGTAGTTTAGTTCCTTTCTGATATAACCCTTTTTTTTTCTTTTTTTTTTTTTTTTAAAGACAGAGTCTCACTCTGTCACCCAGGCTGGAGTGCAGTGGCATGATCTCGGCTCACTGCAACCTCTGCCTCCCGGTTCAAATGATTCTCGTGCCTTGGTGTCCCGAGTAGCTGGGATTACAGGTTCCCCCCCACCTTCCCCCACACCCAGCTAATTTTTGTGTTTTTAGTAGAGACGGGGTTTCACCATGTTGGCCAGGCTGGTCTCAAACTCCTGACCTCGTGATCCACCTGCCTCGGCCTCCCAAAGTGCTGGGGTTACAAGCATGAGCCACCACACCTGGCCTATTATGACCTTTTTCATTTTTCTCTGAGCTACACATTATTTAGATATTTCCCCTAGAGATTAGAAACCTCCTTTCATCCTGTCCACTTTTTGTTAGCATACTTTCATTGGATTTACTGGTACATGTTTTGTGATCATGATAATGTGATCTTGTTTTGGTGGTGTCCCCCTACTCCGTCTCTATGCCATGACAGCCTTCTGCCCCAAAGCCTGGAAGATTACTCTTTGGTCAAGGGCATACAAATAGAAAGTTAATAAAGGGGAATGGTGTTGAAATAGAACCTCATACATTTATTACAGTTCTACTTATACAGAAAATCTAGACACCTTCATCCTTCTCACAGCTCTGTTTTTTAGTAGAGTAGTCTTTAGAGTAGTCTTCACTGTTATCTATATACCTAGAAAGTTAACTGGGAGCTTTGACTCTTACTGTGCCTTCACTCATAGTGTGCCTTCTTAGCTGCTGGAGAATTTGGGGAGAGGATGTACACAGCACTGGTGCCTCAGCCCTGCCAAGGTCTTCACTGTATATATTTTGTGTGTTCTTCTGAAACTCTTGATTTCTTATATGGCAATAAACTCAGCATGTATTAAATATAATTATTGAAATCTGCATTGTAAGATCCCTTAAG